CTTAATGATAAAATCCAACTTAATTAAAAACTTGCAAGGCCCTCTTGCACCCTCGTCACCTCCCTAGCCCCACCGCTTATGAATCCAATGCTGTCACTCCATTCCAGACAGACCGAAATACTTGGATGGCCCTGATGACACCGTGTTCTCCTGACTTCCTTGCTTTCATTTCATGTCTCAGTTTAAACTTTGATTTGCTAGCAAGCCTTTTACAAGTGCCCCAAGACTGGATGAGGCTACTGTTCTCCTGGCTTTCAGAGAATCTTGTTTAGTCCTTAGCCCAGTAATTCAGTTGTCTGTGTCTGACTGTCTTCTTGAGTATACAGCACTCTCTTTGAGGGCATTTTTTTCATTTTAATTTTTATGTTTTAAATCTTACCCACCGTTATCCTTCCCCAGGGTCTATGCCAGTGTGGACTGAGTGAAGGAGTAAATGAGCAAATGAACAGTGTAATGCCTTATGAATTCAGCAAAAGCCGAATCATCATCTGTTTGTTCCAGTGCAGACAGGCTTGGCTTTGAACAGCATCCAGCTCCACGATTCTATCAGCTAAATTTTTTTTTTGTACTTTAAGAAATAGGGATAGTCATAGTGTTTACTGTACGCAGTTGTTCTGAGGAGAAATTAGGAAAAGGTATGCAGTTACACAATGCCACGTACAACTCTAAATTCCAATTAATAAATGTAGGACAAACGAGGGAAGTAGAAAAATGCACAAGAAATGTTAACTATTAGCTTTACTGCAGTTTCTTCTTGGTAGTTATCATTTCATGCCTGCCTACATACATACAAGGGGACCAGTGATAGTTTTTATGTGCTCAGCAAGATTTTTTTTTTCTTTCTTTCTCTTCCTAGTGAGGAAAAAGAAAGTTAGTGGCAGTTGGCATGCTGCCAGCTGAGTTTTTTTGCTGCTTTGAGTTTCAGGTTTCTTTCTTTCTCTTCCTAGTGAGGAAAAAGAAAGTTAGTGGCAGTTGGCATGCTGCCAGCTGAGTTTTTTTGCTGCTTTGAGTCTCAGTTTTCTTTCTTTCCTAGAGTCTCTGAAGCCACAGATCTCTTAAGAACTTTCTGTCTCCAAACCGTGGCTGCTCGATAAATCAGACAGAACAGTTAATCCTCAATTTAAGCCTGATCTAACCCCTAGAAACAGGTAAGCGACTTTTTAATTGAAACATAGTATTTTCTGCCTCCATGAAATCAACTTTTATTTTAAGCTTCCACGTGTGAGTGAGAACATCACAGGTAAGTGACTTCTTGCCATCCAATTTTGCTAGAGCTTCTCAACCTATAATTGTTTTTCCATTAGATATAGAACAATGGAAGTGACAACAAGATTGACATGGAATGATGAAAATCATCTGCGCAAGCTGCTTGGAAATGTTTCTTTGAGTCTTCTCTATAAGTCTAGTGTTCATGGAGGTAGCATTGAAGATATGGTTGAAAGATGCAGCCGTCAGGGATGTACTATAACAATGGCTTACATTGATTACAATATGATTGTAGCCTTTATGCTTGGAAATTATATTAATTTACATGAAAGTTCTACAGAGCCAAATGATTCCCTATGGTTTTCACTTCAAAAGAAAAATGACACCACTGAAATAGAAACTTTACTCTTAAATACAGCACCAAAAATTATTGATGAGCAACTGGTGTGTCGTTTATCGAAAACGGATATTTTCATTATATGTCGAGATAATAAAATTTATCTAGATAAAATGATAACAAGAAACTTGAAACTAAGGTTTTATGGCCACCGTCAGTATTTGGAATGTGAAGTTTTTCGAGTTGAAGGTTTGTAAAATTAGATAATCCTACATCTCACAAAAATGTATTATGCTATGTTTATTTCCTATAGGAATTAAGGATAACCTAGACGACATAAAGAGGATAATTAAAGCCAGAGAGTAAGTTGGATTCTTGGGCTATCTATTAATCATGATGCTGTATTTAACCACTATATTTTAACAGGCACAGAAATAGGCTTCTAGCAGACATCAGAGACTATAGGCCCTATGCAGACTTGGTTTCAGAAATTCGTATTCTTTTGGTGGGTCCAGTTGGGTCTGGAAAGTCCAGTTTTTTCAATTCAGTCAAGTCTATTTTTCATGGCCATGTGACTGGCCAAGCCGTAGTGGGGTCTGATATCACCAGCATAACCGAGCGGGTAAGTTATTTCCCTGAGGATTTTATTTTATAGAACCTTTACACTTAATGTATTTTTTTAACAGTATAGGATATATTCTGTTAAAGATGGAAAAAATGGAAAATCTCTGCCATTTATGTTGTGTGACACTATGGGGCTAGATGGGGCAGAAGGAGCAGGACTGTGCATGGATGACATTCCCCACATCTTAAAAGGTTGTATGCCAGACAGATATCAGGTAAGATTTCTTCAATATCCAAAACATTTCAATTTCTGAATGTTACCTTATGTTTTTATAACAGTTTAATTCCCGTAAACCAATTACACCTGAGCATTCTACTTTTATCACCTCTCCATCTCTGAAGGACAGGATTCACTGTGTGGCTTATGTCTTAGACATCAACTCTATTGACAATCTCTACTCTAAAATGTTGGCAAAAGTGAAGCAAGTTCACAAAGAAGTATTAAACTGTGGTGAGTCTCACTGAACTTATAAAAAAATTTACTATAAAATAACTGATTTATCTATTTGATATAGGTATAGCATATGTGGCCTTGCTTACTAAAGTGGATGATTGCAGTGAGGTTCTTCAAGACAACTTTTTAAACATGAGTAGATCTATGACTTCTCAAAGCCGGGTAAAAAATGCTGATCATAACCAGATATTATTGGACTTACACTTTTTAAATATACTTTCCACAGGTCATGAATGTCCATAAAATGCTAGGCATTCCTATTTCCAATATTTTGATGGTTGGAAATTATGCTTCAGATTTGGAACTGGACCCCATGAAGGATATTCTCATCCTCTCTGCACTGAGGCAGATGCTGCGGGCTGCAGATGATTTTTTAGAAGATTTGCCTCTTGAGGAAACTGGTAATCTGGCCCTTTTCTCCCCCTGTCATAGATTCATTTCCACTCTTGTTTGTTTCATTTTCAGGTGCAATTGAGAGAGCGTTACAGCCCTGCATTTGAGATAAGTTGCCTTGATTCTGACATTTGGCCCAGCCTGTACTGGTGTGCCGCAATGAGAGTCAATCTCTATTGACAGCCTGCTTCAGATTTTGCTTTTGTTCGTTTTGCCTTCTGTCCTTGGAACAGTCATATCTCAAGTTCAAAGGCCAAAACCTGAGAAGCGGTGGGCTAAGATAGGTCCTACTGCAAACCACCCCTCCATATTTCCGTACCATTTACAATTCAGTTTCTGTGACATCTTTTTAAACCACTGGAGGAAAAATGAGATATTCTCTAATTTATTCTTCTATAACACTCTATATAGAGCTATGTGAGTACTAATCACATTGAATAATAGTTATAAAATTATTGTATAGACATCTGCTTCTTAAACAGATTGTGAGTTCTTTGAGAAACAGCGTGGATTTTACTTATCTGTGTATTCACAGAGCTTAGCACAGTGCCTGGTAATGAGCAAGCATACTTGCCATTACTTTTCCTTCCCACTCTCTCCAACATCACATTCACTTTAAATTTTTCTGTATATAGAAAGGAAAACTAGCCTGGGCAACATGATGAAACCCCATCTCCACTGCAAAAAAAAAAAAAAAAAATAAGAAAGAACAAAACAAACCCCACAAAAATTAGCTGGGTATGATGGCACGTGCCTGTAGTCCCAGTTACTCAGGATGATTGATTGAGCCTTGGAGGTGGAGGCTACAGTGAGCTGAGATTGTGCCACTGTACTCTAGCCAGGGAGAAAGAGTGAGATCCTGGCTCAAAAAAACCAAATAAAACAAAACAAACAAACGAAAAACAGAAAGGAAGACTGAAAGAGAATGAAAAGCTGGGGAGAGGAAATAAAAATAAAGAAGGAAGAGTGTTTCATTTATATCTGAATGAAAATATGAATGACTCTAAGTAATTGAATTAATTAAAATGAGCCAACTTTTTTTTAACAATTTACATTTTATTTCTATGGGAAAAAATAAATATTCCTCTTCTAACAAACCCATGCTTGATTTTCATTAATTGAATTCCAAATCATCCTAGCCATGTGTCCTTCCATTTAGGTTACTGGGGCAAATCAGTAAGAAAGTTCTTATATTTATGCTCCAAATAATTCTGAAGTCCTCTTACTAGCTGTGAAAGCTAGTACTATTAAGAAAGAAAACAAAATTCCCAAAAGATAGCTTTCACTTTTTTTTTTCCTTAAAGACTTCCTAATTCTCTTCTCCAAATTCTTAGTCTTCTTCAAAATAATATGCTTTGGTTCAATAGTTATCCACATTCTGACAGTCTAATTTAGTTTTAATCAGAATTATACTCATCTTTTGGGTAGTCATAGATATTAAGAAAGCAAGAGTTTCTTATGTCCAGTTATGGAATATTTCCTAAAGCAAGGCTGCAGGTGAAGTTGTGCTCAAGTGAATGTTCAGGAGACACAATTCAGTGGAAGAAATTAAGTCTTTAAAAAAGACCTAGGAATAGGAGAACCATGGAAATTGAGGAGGTAGGCCTACAAGTAGATATTGGGAACAAAATTAGAGAGGCAACCAGAAAAAGTTATTTTAGGCTCACCAGAGTTGTTCTTATTGCACAGTAACACACCAATATACCAAAACAGCAGGTATTGCAGTAGAGAAAGAGTTTAATAATTGAATGGCAGAAAAATGAGGAAGGTTGAGGAAACCTCAAATCTACCTCCCTGCTGAGTCTAAGTTTAGGATTTTTAAGAGAAAGGCAGGTAAGGTGCTGAAGGTCTGGAGCTGCTGATTTGTTGGGGTATAGGGAATGAAATGAAACATACAGAGATGAAAACTGGAAGTTTTTTTTTGTTTGTTTTGTTTTTTTTTTGTTGTTGTTTTTTTTTTTTTTTGTTTTTTTGCTGAGTCAATTCCTTGGAGGGGGTCTTCAGACTGACTGGTGTCAGCAGACCCATGGGATTCCAAGATCTGGAAAACTTTTTAGATAGAAACTTGATGTTTCTTAACGTTACATATATTATCTTATAGAAATAACTAAGGGAAGTTAGTGCCTTGTGACCACATCTATGTGACTTTTAGGCAGTAAGAAACTATAAGGAAAGGAGCTAACAGTCATGCTGTAAGTAGCTACAGGGAATTGGCTTAAAGGGCAAGTTGGTTAGTACTTAGCTGTGTTTTTATTCAAAGTCTACATTTTATGTAGTGGTTAATGTTTGCTGTTCATTAGGATGGTTTCACAGTTACCATACAAATGTAGAAGCAACAGGTCCAAAAAGTAGGGCATGATTTTCTCCATGTAATCCAGGGAGAAAACAAGCCATGACCATTGTTGGTTGGGAGACTGAAGGTGATTGAAGGTTCACCATCATCCTCACCAACTTTTGGGCCATAATTCACCCAACCCTTTGGTGGAGCCTGAAAAAAATCTGGGCAGAATGTAGGACTTCTTTATTTTGTTTAAAGGGGTAACACAGAGTGCCCTTATGAAGGAGTTGGAGATCCTGCAAGGAAGAGAAGGAGTGAAGGAGAGATCAAGAGAGAGAAACAATGAGGAACATTTCATTTGACCCAACATCCTTTAGGAGCATAAATGTTGACACTAAGTTATCCCTTTTGTGCTAAAATGGACAGTATTGGCAAAATGATACCACAACTTCTTATTCTCTGGCTCTATATTGCTTTGGAAACACTTAAACATCAAATGGAGTTAAATACATATTTGAAATTTAGGTTAGGAAATATTGGTGAGGAGGCCTCAAAAAGGGGGAAACATCTTTTGTCTGGGAGGATATTTTCCATTTTGTGGATTTCCCTGATCTTTTTCTACCACCCTGAGGGGTGGTGGGAATTATCATTTTGCTACATTTTAGAGGTCATCCAGGATTTTTGAAACTTTACATTCTTTACGGTTAAGCAAGATGTACAGCTCAGTCAAAGACACTAAATTCTTCTTAGAAAAATAGTGCTAAGGAGTATAGCAGATGACCTATATGTGTGTTGGCTGGGAGAATATCATCTTAAAGTGAGAGTGATGTTGTGGAGACAGTTGAAATGTCAATGCTAGAGCCTCTGTGGTGTGAATGGGCACGTTAGGTTGTTGCATTAGAAAGTGACTGTTTCTGACAGAAATTTGTAGCTTTGTGCAAACTCACCCACCATCTACCTCAATAAAATATAGAGAAAAGAAAAATAGAGCAGTTTGAGTTCTATGAGGTATGCAGGCCCAGAGAGACATAAGTATGTTCCTTTAGTCTTGCTTCCTGTGTGCCACACTGCCCCTCCACAACCATAGCTGGGGGCAATTGTTTAAAGTCATTTTGTTCCCGACTAGCTGCCTTGCACATTATCTTCATTTTCCTGGAATTTGATACAGAGAGCAATTTATAGCCAATTGATAGCTTATGCTGTTTCAATGTAAATTCGTGGTAAATAACTTAGGAACTGCCTCTTCTTTTTCTTTGAAAACCTACTTATAACTGTTGCTAATAAGAATGTGTATTGTTCAGGACAACTTGTCTCCATACAGTTGGGTTGTAACCCTCATGCTTGGCCCAAATAAACTCTCTACTTATATCAGTTTTTCCTACACTTCTTCCTTTTAGGTCAACAATACCAAGAGGGGTTACTGTGCTGGGTAATGTGTAAACTTGTGTCTTGTTTAGAAAGATAAATTTAAAGACTATCACATTGCTTTTTCATAAAACAAGACAGGTCTACAATTAATTTATTTTGACGCAAATTGATAGGGGGGCCAAGTAAGCCCCATATGCTTAATGATCAGCTGATGAATAATCATCTCCTAGCAACATAACTCAATCTAATGCTAAGGTACCCACAAGATGGCAAGGCTGATCAAAGTCGTCATGGAATCCTGCAACCAAAAGCCATGGGAATTTGGAAGCCCTCAAATCCCATTCCTAATCTGATGAGTCTATGGACCAATTTGTGGAGGACAGTAGATTAAATAGATCTGATTTTTGCCATCAATGTAAGGAGGATAAAAACTTGCATACCAATTGTACACCCTTGCAAAATCTTTCTCTGATGTTGGAGAAAATGGGCCAGTGAGATCATGGATATAGAAGTACAGTCAATGTTCAGCTGTACCCTCCCACAATCCCACTTCCTTCCTCAACACAATTCAAACAAATAGACTCAGACTGTTTCAGGCTCCAGGACAGGAAGTGCAGTGTAGGCAAAATTGCAAAAATTGAGGGCACAGGGGTGGAGGTGGGGGGGTTGAATAACAAGCTGTGCTAAATAATTACGTGTAAATATATTTTTTCATTTTTAAAAATTGATTTCTTTTGCACATTCCATGACAATATATGTCACATTTTTAAAATAAATGCAAAGAAGCATACATCCAAGCCACTGAGCTCATTTGTCTTCTGTTTTGATA